TTGTGTGTGTGATTGGAGATATGAATTCCCAAAAGTGTGATATAAATTCCAAGAAGTGTGATGGCTGGGTTAAAAGGTATACTTACATGTGATTTTGTTAGATATTGCCAAATTTCCTTCTATAAGGATTATACCAATTTGCATTTCTACTAGAAATGTATGAATGTTTTTTCTCCACATCCTCGCCAACAGAGTGTTTCTCAATTTGGTAGATGAGACATAGTATCTCACTTCCTCTTTTCTTTAACTCTTACATTGCTGTCACTGCTGTGATCTACCACTACAGTTTTTCAGTATTTTCACAAGTAGAGCAGACCTTCTTTTTCTGATGGTTGTTTTTAGATCAGTCTTAAGCATTCTGCTGTTTCTTCTCTTCACCCCGACCCCTGCCTCACCCCCCAACACCCACCTCCAACCAACCCACCCAACAGCATTTGGTCTTCGTAAAGGCTTGCTTTGGGAGGGGGAGAGATCATTTGTAGAGATTTGGTGTTTACTTTTCTACTCATAGCCAATTTAAAATTTGGACTTTCTGTGCCTGTTATGCTGAGGGTATGAGTTATGTTTTTCATTTTGTTCTTTATTATATTTTTGGGTAATATGTGGGAGATTCAGAATTATGCTGCTGCCATATCCCAGCTACCCAGAACTCCCTCATTCACAGTATTAGGAAATTATGGAATGTAGATTTGGACATGGTACATCATTCACTTTACAGGTTGTTAGAAGACTGTGGATCAATTGAATGTAGCAATCACTATATGCAAGGAAATTATATTACACAGAGTTTGAGAACTTGCTCTTTAAAGGTGTTTTATATTGAATTTTTAAATAAAGTATCACTATTTCAGTTCTCTGAACAGTTCAAAACCCATAAAATGTTTAGTAAATGTTTCTTGATAAATCAAATTTTCTTATGCCAGGAAATTTATTAAAAGTAGCAAGATATGTATATACCTATTATTATTATTATTATTATTATTATTATTATTATTTTGAGATGGAGTCTCTCTCTGTCGCCCAGGCTGGAGTGCAGTTGTGCGATCTCGGCTCACTGCAACCTCCACCTCCCGGGTTCCAGTGATTGTCCTGCCTCAGCCTCCCAAGTAGCTGGGACTACAGGTGTGCACCACCACGCCCAGCTAATTTTTGTATTTTTTAAGAGAGACAGGGTTTCACCATATTGGCCAGGCTGGTCTCAAACTCCTGACCTCATGATCCTTCCACCTCAGTCCCCCAAAGTGCTGGGATTACAGATGTGAGCCACTGTGCCTGGCCATACCTATTTTTGTTTTTAATGCTTTATAGGAGCATATAAACACAAACATTTTCTTTTTGTCTTTCCAAATTCTGTGCTTTATTTAGCCTTTGCTATTAACTGCATTTTGTCAGTTTTCTGCCATTTAATCTACATTACAACCCAGTGAATTAGAAAGGGCAGATAATTTAATTCCTATGTTTAAAAATCAGAAACTAAAATTTAGATTAAATGTTTTGCTTGGGGCTGCACATCTAATCAAAGGAAAAGCTGAGACTAGTACTGACTTTTTAACATTGTTCTTGTCAGAACCACACTGAGTAAAAAAGGTAGCTCCTTCATTGTTTCTACATATCACACTTGAATTTAACTTCCATGTGAAAAAAACATGTGTATACATTTGACCCAAGTAACTATAAGTTAAGATGAATTCCTGTTCATTTTCTTCATACTCAGTGTGCCTAGGATAGCGAGTGTAGAGTAATAAGTAAAATTGTGAAATTGAGCAGCGTATTAGTCTGTTTTCACACTGCTATAAAGACATATAATTACTGGGTAATTTATAAAGAAAAGAGGTTTAATTGGCTCACAGTTCCACATTGCTGGGGAGGCCTCAGGAAACTTACAATCATGGTGGAAGAGGAAGAGGCATGACTTCATGGTGGCAGGTGAGAGAGACTGAGCAAGAGTAGGGAAAACTGCCTTGTAAAACCACCAGATCTTCTGAGAACTCACTATCACAAGAACAGCATGGGGGTAAAAATACCCCTTCATGATTTAACCACCTTCCACCTGGTCCTTCCCTTGATACATGGGAATTATAGGGATTATAATTCCAGATGAGATTTGGGTGGGGACATAGAGCCAAACCATATTAACAAGGAATGTTCTGAAAGAAAGGAAAATTGTAAGGTGGTGGAATGTTTAGTTATCCAAATCAAAGCAGAGTCTACTTGTAGGCACTTTATTTTTAGAAAATAATCACTTCTTATTTATTATCAGCAGGTTTCTACCATAATTCGCAAATGGCAAACACTTCAGAAGTTTATAATAAAAAAAGTGACTTTTTAGACTAGCTTAATGAGTAGTCTAGCCTTTCTCTTGTAAATGTCAAACTTACATAATTGAGTTTTGCTAGCTTCATAATATTGTTGATGGCATGATATGTTGTTTATGCATTCTGTTATTACAAAACATTAAATAGATTTGTCAACAAGTTGTGGCAAACAAATTATAATTTAATCTCTTTGTGAATTTTATTATGTGGAGGAGGAAAAATTGGATGTTTTCCTCCTTGTTGATTGACATGTAGAACACTCATGCCCTGCTCCAATGCCTGTCATCATTTAAAGAAAAAAGAAAAAAAGCACACAAAACAAAGATAGGATACTGTGTCTGTTGAATGAAAAATAAGAATTTTTTCATTCTATGTACTTCACGTTAATTTTAAGAGCATATGCATTTATTTAAAAGTTAAGAAAGTATATTAGTGATCTAAGATATTTCGAAGTAAATAGAATTGTATTAGGTTATTTTTTGCAATAATTTTGTTAAGTAAAAGGAATTTTAAAATTTTTATTTGTAACATTGGTTTTTATATGGTATTAACATTTCTGAAATTGACTTATGTATCCTGTATAGCACCCTAAACATTTATTTTAAAACAAATCAGTAAAAAGTAACATAGAATCCCTTTCCAAATCATGGTAAGTGAGCATGTTTTTAAAACTCTTTGTTTTTACCTGCAAGGGAAGGAGATAACAGATTGATTGATAATGTGCATGCATAAGTATGCCTTATAACCAAATGTAGAAGTGTATGTGAGCTGTGGAGTACTCCTCCCCAAAATCTGTCAAAACATAACCTGAAATCTGGTTTTAAACCTGAAAGTGGTTTTGAGAATTTATTATTATTATTTTAATACAATAGATTCTGCATTGGATATTTCCAAAGGCAGTAAATATTTTTGTAATTGTTATTAATGACCATTGGTAAGCTGTTGGTGATTAAATTTTGGCTCTAATGACTTCAGGCTGTTTGTCATATACTATATTTAATAAAGAAAAAGGTATCTGGGAAATTCTTAACTTCTCTAATGTTATCTTGGAGCATAAAATCTTACTGAGTTGAGTGTTGTATGTTTAGTGAATCATTTTACACCAGCTAGAAAGACAGATGGGTAGTGTGCAGTTTAAATATCTGTGCAAATGAGAGGACAGATGGGTGGTTTAAATGGTTTAAATGTCTCAATGAAAATGTGTAGAGAGATTGTCTTCTGAAGTTAGACTAAAAAATTCAGGGAATTAATTAGGAATAATAGTTAATATAACAAAATAAAATTTTTAAATAAGAGGCAAAATATGGAATTCAGTGAATTGATTATACCTTTTGAACTGACAGTAAAAAGTAACATCTTAGAACACAGTACTCAAATACACTTGCATGGTAACTGCCTGTTTTGTTTTCTTATTATGAACATGTGGACTGTGGAAAGTGTCTTTATTACTTGGAATTAACTTATCTGGTTAATTGTACCTGACCTTTTGAACTGTTGTCAGAATTAATTTGTTCAATTTCAAGTAGTTAACAGAAACTTAAACTAGCTTAAAAATGGTGAGTAAAAAAAAAAACCAGACTAAAAACCAAAAACCTTGAAATGGGCCTCAGAAAAGGCAGCTTCTGTAGCAGGAGTTAGTGAACTTTTACTCTTATTCAGGAATTAATATGACTTAGCTTCTAGCCAAAATATTGGTTCCTATATTGTCAGGTATGTACCTTAGATCTTGGATGTCAGCTCCATGTAGGAGCCTCCTCCTAACTTGTGTGGGTGGGGACAAAAAGGGGTGATCACTTTTAGATGGAAGGCTGTGGGCTGGCCATAGATATGTCAGTTGCACTGACCTTTTTTTTTGTTTGTTTGACAGAGTCTAGCTCTGTTGCCCAGGCTGGAGTGAAGAGGCTTGATCTTGGTTCACTGCAACCTCCGCCTCCTGGGTTAAAGTGATTCTCCTGCCTCAGCCTCCCGATTGGCTGGGACCACAGGCATGCACCACCACACCTGGCTACTTGTTTTGTATTTTAGTAGAGATGGGGTTTCACTGTGTTGGCCAGGCTGGCCTCGAACTCCTGACCTCAAGTAATCCGCCCGCCTCGGCCTCTGAAAGTGTTGGGATTACACGTGAGCTGCTGCACCCAGGCAATTGCATTGACTTTTGGGGACTTTTAATGAAATATATTCTGTAAGAAGAATGCTAAGTAGTAATATTCATGGATAAAAATGCTATTGTATTATTCTATGAAAAATTATTAGTAACTGATCATGTGGGAGGATATGTTCCTTAGAACATTAAAAATCATTCATGGTTAGTATTACTGAAGTTATTTTATTAATTGCTAAGTTAAAAAATTGTGCCAAGTGTCATGCAGAGTGAGATAAATCTTCTCTAGGGATTTATTTTAACTGAGGCAAAAAATTTACTGATTTCTGATAAACATTAAAAAAATTCAAATAGATTAGAATTTTTGAAAAAATCACTGGGCATACCTCATAGTAAGGAGAATAATCATTTTATATTACATTTATATAAACACATATTTGATTATTTACTGGTTCATGACATAAAATATATTATCTTGTGGGTGGTAGTCAAAAAGTTTGAAAAGTATTACTTTAGTGATTCAAGTTTTTTTCTTTCTTTCTGATTTTCTTCAGGTGAGAACTAAATTAATGTACTTGCTTCCCTCCTGCCACTCTAGTTTTAGAACATGTTTCTCTTCAGCAGTGACAGGGGTTAGAGATACTCAGGTGAAAAGATTATTTTCTTATTAAGAAGTTCTTTATGTTATAAAGTGAAATAGATTATCTGGGTAACATTTTGTTAAAAACTTGGACAGTTATTAATATCCTCATGTGCAAGAGCCAGTGAATGGACAATGGGTACAGAATTAAACTCTTTAAAAAAATTATGTGTTGCTCCATAGAAGTCAGTGGTGATTCTAGTATTTGTGAACTCTAGAATTTATTGATAGTAGAGACATACAAGTCTGCCAGAAGGTTTGTTTCTGTTTATACGATGTGGATGTAGTTCCTGAGCATCAGAATTGGAGGGATGATGAGAAAGCAAGGGAATTCTATTTCTCATTCTGTTGTTCTTCCTAGGAATGGTCTGAGGTCTGAAATTGTCCCTCTTTGCAAAAACCCTCACCTTTTCTCTGCTCTTTGCTCTGGGGTACTGAGATTCTTAAATGAGGAATACTCAGATGGTTGCTGAGCCTAAGCAGAATGGCAACAGAAGGGAGCCTGCCGTCAAAAATTCTCAACTTAAGATCTGTTTCTGTTTCAGCTTTCTACATATGGCTAGCCAGTTTTCCCAGCACCATTTATTAAATAGGGAATCCTTTCCCCAGTGCTTGTTTTTGTCAGGGTTGTCAAAGATCAGATGGTTGTAGATATGCGGCATTATTTCTAAGGGCTCTGTTCTGTTCCATTGGTCTATATCTCTGTTTTGGTACCAGTACCATGCTGTTTTGGTTACAGTAGCCTTGTAGTATAGTTTGAAGTCAGGTAGCATGATGCCTCCAGCTTTGTTCTTTTGGCTTAGGGTTGACTTGGCAATGTGGGCTCTTTTTTGGTTCCATATGAACTTTAAAGTAGTTTTTTCCAATTCTTTGAAGAAAGTCATTGGTAGCTTGATGGGGATGGCATTGAATCTATAAATTACCTTGGGCAGTATGGCCATTTTCACGATATTGATTCTTCCTACCCATGAGCATGGAATGTTCTTCCATTTGTTTGTATCCTCTTTTATTTCATTGAGCAGTGGTTTGTTGTTCTCCTTGAAGAGGTCCTTCACGTCCCTTGTAAGTTGGATTCCTAAGTATTTTATTCTCTTTGAAGCAATTGTGAATGGGAGTTCACTCATGATTTGGCTCTCTGTCTGTTATTGGTGTATAAGAATGCTTGTGATTTTTGCACATTGATTTTGTATCCTGAGACTTTGCTGAAGTTGCCTATCAGCTTAAGGAGATTTTGGGCTGAGATGATGGGGTTTTCTAAATAAACAATCATGTCATCTGCAAACAGGGACAATTTGACTTCCTCTTTTCCTAATTGAATACCCTCTATTTCCTTCTCCTGCCTGATTGCCCTGGCCAGAACTTCCAACACTATGTTGAATAGGAATAGTGAGTTACACCTTATACAAAAATTAATTCAGGATGGAGTAAAGACTTAAATGTTAGACCTAAAACCATAAAAACCCCAGAAGAAAACCTTGGCAATACCATTCAGGACATAGGCATGGGTAAGGACTTCATGTCTAAAACACCAAAAGCAATGGCAACAAAAGCCAAAATTGACAAACAGGATCTAATTAAACTAAAGAGCTTCTGCACAGCAAAAGAAACCTACCATCAGATTGAACAGGCAGCCTACAGAATGGGAGAAAATTTTTGCAATCTACTCATCTGACAAAGGGCTAATATCCAGAATCTACAATGAACTCAAACAAGTTTACAAGAAAAAAACAAACAACCCCATCAAAAAGTGGGCGAAGGATATGAACAGACACTTCTCAAAAGAAGACATTTATGCAGCCAAAAGACACATGAAAAAATGCTCACCATCACTGGCCATCAGAGAAATGCAAATCAAAACCACAATGAGATACCATCTCACACCAGTTAGAATGGCAATCATTAAGAAGTCAGGAAACAACAGGTGCTGGAGAGGATGTGGAGAAATAGGAACACTTTTACACTGTTGGTGGGACTGTAAACAAGTTCAACCATTGTGGAAGTCAGTGTGGTGATTCTTCAGGGATCTGGAACTAGAAGTACCATTTGACCCAGCCATCCCATTACTGAGTATATACCAAAAATATTATAAATCATGCTGCTATAAAGACACATGCACATGTATGTTTATTGCGGTACTATTCACAATAGCAAAGACTTGGAACCAACCCAATGTCCAACAGTGATAGACTGGATTAAGAAAATATGGCACATATACACCATGGAATACTATGCAGCCATAAAAAAGGATGAGTTCATGTCCTTTGTAGGGACATGGATGAAGCTGGAAACCATCATTCTCAGCAGACTGTCACAAGGACAAAAAACTAAACACCGCGTGTTCTCACCCATAGGTGGGTATTGAACAGTGAGAACACATGGACACTACTAACTTTCTTCAGTTTTTTTTTTTTTCAGGGAAGGAAACTGAAAAGGCCAAGGAACGATACGACAAAGCCACAATGAAACTTCATATGTTGCACAATCAGTATGTATTGGCGTTGAAAGGGGCACAGCTCCATCAGAATCAGTATTATGATATCACACTTCCCCTGCTTCTGGACTCCTTACAAAAGATGCAAGAAGAAATGATAAAAGCACTGTAAGATACATTTTCTTTTTATCATAAAATCCAAAATGCTGCAAAATTTTATTTTTGTTTTCAGCAAAGGTATATTTGATGAATACAGCCAGATAACCAGTCTTGTCACAGAGGAAATAGTGAATGTCCATAAAGAGATTCAAATGTCGGTTGAACAGATAGATCCTAGTACAGAATACAATAATTTCATAGATGTTCACAGGTATGACATGTTTATTCCTCTTTAAGGATTTAAATGATCAAAATTATTTGCCATGCTTTACTAGAACAACGGCTGCTAAAGAACAAGAAATAGAGTTTGATACTTCCTTACTGGAAGAAAATGAAAATCTTCAGGCAAATGAGATCATGTGGAATAACTTAACAGCAGAAAGTTTGCAAGTAATGTAAGTATTCACAAAATATCAACAGTTTAAATTTGGTTGTTATTGAGGATACTGTTTATTCTAGGTTGAAAACGTTAGCGGAAGAACTTATGCAAACACAGCAGATGCTTTTAAACAAGGAGGAGGCTGTTTTGGAGTTAGAGAAGAGAATTGAAGAATCTTCTGAAACTTGTGAGAAGAAGTCTGAGTGAGTAAAAGAGAAACAATTTGAAGGAAGAAAGTTGAAATCATTTATATTTATTCTCTTTTAGTATTGTGCTTCTGCTAAGCCAAAAACAGGCACTTGAAGAACTGAAACAGTCAGTCCAGCAGCTGAGATGCACTGAAGCAAAGTTTTCAGCACAGAAGGAATTACTAGAGCAAAAAGTGCAAGAAAATGATGGGAAAGAGCCACCTCCAGTAGTAAATTATGAAGAAGATGCACGATCAGTTACATCTATGGTAAGCTAAAGAATAATCCAATGAGAAACTTGGTTGCTGAAGGCTTGTTTCTTAATCCCTCCAGGAAAGAAAGGAGAGGCTATCCAAATTTGAATCTATTCGTCATTCAATTGCTGGAATAATTAGGTCTCCAAAATCTGCACTGGGCTCTTCAGCAGTAAGTAGGATTAACTCTCTGTGCTACTGAAAATTTAGTTTTTTTTTTTTAATATTTGTTTAAGCTTTCTGATATGATCTCCATCAGTGAGAAGCCTTTGGCAGAACAGGACTGGTACCATGGTGCAATTCCCAGAATAGAAGCTCAAGAACTGTTAAAAAAACAAGGAGACTTTTTGGTGCGAGAGAGTCATGGGAAACCTGGTGAATATGTCCTTTCTGTATATTCTGATGGACAGAGGAGACATTTTATCATACAATATGTTGATGTACGTTTCCAGTTTAGTTCATATGTATATTTACATTTATTCTACCTTATTGTTCTCTCTCCAGAACATGTATCGATTCGAGGGCACTGGGTTTTCAAACATTCCTCAACTTATAGATCATCACTATACAACAAAACAGGTCATCACTAAGAAATCAGGTGTAGTTCTGCTGAATCCTATTCCTAAGGTAGGTGCTTATATACTTTTTTGTCTGTTTGTTACTAAACAACTGTTCTTATTCTTTGCTGTAGGACAAGAAATGGATTCTCAGTCATGAAGATGTCATATTGGGAGAATTACTGGGCAAGGTATGTAATCAACTGAGCTAAATAACCAGAAGACCCCAGACAATGAATGTATTTCTATTTTCAGGGAAATTTTGGTGAAGTATATAAGGGCACATTAAAGGATAAAACTTCTGTTGCTGTTAAAACATGTAAAGAAGATCTTCCTCAGGAATTGAAAATAAAATTTTTACAAGAAGCCAAGTGAGTTATTTAAAGTAATCAAAATATGTATTGATAACTATTCGTATATTTTCATCTCATCTAGAATTCTCAAGCAATATGATCATCCCAATATTGTCAAACTTATAGGAGTTTGCACACAAAGACAGCCTGTCTACATCATTATGGAACTGGTTTCAGGTAATGTGATCTGAGAATTTTTGCATGATGACTTGTCTCATTGTTCATCTATCAATTCCTCTAGGAGGTGATTTCCTCACCTTTCTGAGAAGGAAGAAGGATGAACTAAAACTCAAACAGTTAGTGAAATTTTCATTAGACGCTGCTGCTGGTATGTTGTATCTCGAGAGTAAAAACTGTATACACAGGTAAGGAGAACATTTTTAAAGCAATTTTTGGTATAGGCGTTTTCTGTGTCTTACTGTAACCTAGGGACCTTGCTGCAAGAAACTGCCTGGTAGGTGAAAATAATGTTCTGAAAATCAGTGACTTTGGAATGTCTCGTCAAGAGGATGGTGGAGTGTATTCATCTTCTGGCTTAAAGCAGATTCCCATTAAATGGACAGCACCGGAAGCTCTTAATTATGGTAAGAATAGACCACATTTTTTTTTTAATGGTTCATGTGGTTATGGTTGTTGTTCCTCTTCCAGGGAGATACAGTTCAGAGAGTGACGTGTGGAGCTTTGGCATCCTTCTCTGGGAGACCTTCAGCTTAGGGGTTTGTCCGTACCCTGGAATGACAAATCAGCAAGCAAGAGAGCAAGTAGAAAGAGGTGAGCCAAGTACATTCATTGTTAGTGTTCATTAAATTCTGTTCTCCTTCTCTTGGGTCTTCAGGATACCGGATGTCAGCTCCCCAGCACTGTCCAGAGGATATTTCCAAAATCATGATGAAGTGTTGGGATTATAAACCTGAAAATCGCCCTAAGTTCAGTGAACTTCAGAAAGAGCTCACTATCATCAAGAGAAAACTCACATAGTGACAGGATGGCGCCAAACTCAGCCTTCAGGACTCTGTCCTCCAGCAGAGTAACATTATTGTTCTCATTAACAATGAATTTATACCACATTACCTTCGACAGTCTTCTACCATTATTTTTTATTAACTGGGTGTTTTAAAAGTACGTTCCACTTGTAAAAAGTCAAAGGCAAATTTGTTAAAGAAATAGGCAGTCCTACCAAGGGCTTTCTTAGCTAACCATAGCAATCCTACCATTTCAGGCCATTGCAAATAGAAAAGCACAGGCTTCTAAGTGTGTGAAGGATAAAAGATCTATCCTATCCTTTTCACACCTTGTTTCTACTTCAGGCACAGTTTGTAGGCTGCCATCCTATGCCACAGACCCTACTCCGTTGGTGCTATAAACAGCATTGGTAATGCCATGTTTGCAGGACATGTTCCAACCACAGCTGGCTTTCACCTCTGCCAAAGCAGGATTATATTTGTAAACAAACAAACAGAATTTTATATTGGGAATTATTTGGACCTCCTGAGATTTTTCTTTTCTTTCTTGCCAGGTATAAGCCCAATGTAAGAATCATCATGCTCCTACATTATTTGTAAGGTTGTCATTTTCCTCCTCCTTTGTCTGGGCATCAGAAAACAATGCACGTAGGTCGGGCACGGTGGCTCACGCCTGTAATCCCAGGCATGTAATCTCATGCCTGGGATTACAGGCGTGAGCCACAGTGCCCAGCCCCCTCCCTCCTTTGGGAGGCTGAGGCAGGCGGATCACCTGAGGTCAGGAGTTCGAGACCAGCCTGGCTTGCATGGTGAAACCCTGTCTCTACCAAAAAAAAAAAAAGAAACACACACACAACGCATGAAACGTCGTCAAAGTTAGAGTTGAGGCAGTTGCTTTTCAAGGATGTACAGAGAGCTGTGAAGCAAGAAACAGATTTGAACAGGAGGGTGGGCTGGAGAACAGAGCAGCTAAAGAATGATTAACAGAGTAAAGAAGAAAGTGAAAATATAAAACCACCTTATCAGAGTTATGCCTTTCTAAACATCTAAACAAACAAACATTCACATATTCTATTCTAAAAACACATAATAATACATATTCTATTTTATGGTCTGAATTTACCAGAAAGGTCCTAAGAAAAGTTTCAGGAGTTCGTAGAGTCCTCGTAATGGCAACAAAAATTTTGAGAGAAACTGCAAAGCACAAATCCACAGAAATAACAGCATACTTTCAGTTAAGCATTTTCACCTTAGAGGGGGCATTCCAAAATGTAATTTCCTTTATTTGTACCAGTTTTTAGAGCTGTCAGAATTTCATGATTCTAGTTCACCAACACATTCACGTGTGTACATGCGCGTGCACACACACCACCAAGGTGCAAGACAGATGTGAATGAAGTAGACAGTCTAGAAGTCAGGTGAATATTAATGAGAAATATGACATAGGGACAGCCCTCCCATTTCTACTTCCACCTTCATTGACCATTATACTGCCCCCTGGACATTCTTACCATTAGCTGACAGGTATGCAAGCAGAGTGCTGAAGATGTCTCATGTGAATAAAATGTAACTCACTCACTCAGTTAAAACTAGGATTCTGTATCTTAACTCTTATCTAGGGAACTTACTTACTTACCCCATGATCTGTATATAGTTGCCTCTCAGGATAAATGCATATATAGAAGATGGTCATGCTCAGGGCTAAATATGTTCTGGAAGCCTTTTATAAGTTCTCAGGCCTGTGTCCTGGTAAACATTACCTTAGTGATTATTTGGTCTGCATTCATTGGAAGAGCTTAGGGATAGAAAATGCCTCCTGCCCTCTCCAGCTGTTTGCTGCCTGTACCATCGCACAGAACTCACACCAGTACTTTAGAGTATGAAAGATAATACTGAAGAGAAAAGTGACTTGTATCTAACATTTCAATCTCCTTGCAGATTTCATACATACTTAATGATTAGTACATTCAGACTAAAGGGAAATTTCTTTTGATGGCACGTACTATGGTAAATCAAAGCGCAAACTCAGAAGTGCTATGGTATTGAGGCACTTACCAACCTTCAAAAGTAAGAGTAAAATGGGATATTCCTACCCTTTTTTTTAGTATTTCTAAGTGAATCTCTGTAATATTCTTTGTCTGTTTAAAGAAAACAGCCTCCCATCTCATAGTGGCTTCATGCTAAGCTCTCAGCAAGGAGAGAGAATGATGGTTTTGGCTTTAGTTTTATGAACAAGACCTAAAGCTTAATCCTGACATTCTGGTGTTAAGAATGAACACAGCATTGATATTTCACTTATCCAGGCTGTTAGAATTTGCAGTTCACATCATTACTCTGTGCTTAAATTTAAAAAGCTTTTCAAAACATCGTGACATGTGTAGCATTTAAATTCCATTTTATTCTTTGTCCTAAAGCAGGCAGTGGTATAGTTCAGGATTAATAACTTATTGGGAGTCTCTCAGTCATATAGAATATTAAATTTAATATAGTCACATGCATTAAGAAAAACTTACGCAAACAGTTTTTCACTGTTAATTTTGTTGTGCTTGAAGCATAATTTATTCATCCCTTCTGTCACTGATAATTAATTATTGGAATTATATACTTTAGGAGGCTAATCCATGCCCAGGAAGCACGAACATACTGTTCAGAATGTGCAAGTTGATGTAGGGAAAGGAAGATTCAGAAATGTACAAAATCCTGTGATTTGTTTAGTAAGAAAAGAGTTGTAACCAAAATTTCTTCTGGTCCGGATGTAATTAGTCCAGTCACAAATCTTTGTGTTGTTAATGGATTATTCAAGATATATATATATATTCTTACTACTGCATAGTTCCTCTCATAAGTCCTTAAATTTATTAAAAGGGGGAGGTAAACACAAGCAGTCTGTGTCTCACTGGTCACTAAGGGGCCTTTATGAGACAGTTTAGGTTGTTCATCATTTCACAAGGAAAGAAATTTTTCACTGTTAAATTAACATTTATTACCAACATGTGAAACCTAAAATTAATTTTGCATTCCATGTAATCTAAGGCCAAAGCCAACATATTCTTTCTCTTCTGGGAAAATAAAATTGACAGGTTTTGTTTAAACTTCAGAAACTGAAGCTTTATTTCAGCCTGTCCTGCCATGAGGTCTCCAGTGAGAGGTCTCCAGTGAAAGGTCTCATGTAATTGTTTCTCTTTTATCTCCCAAATTTAATGTGGGCAATAAAATTCTCCTTTCGTAATTCACTGTTTTATTACAAATACGATATTACTGAAACATCTTATTAGCAGATAAGTATAGACCAGGAGCCTAACTGTGTTAGATATTTTCAGTGCACATTTCACAGTTGTTTTTCATTTTAGGATTATTTTGAGAAGAAAAAATGTTTTGTAATTGAAATAGTTTTAATTTCCTTTAAACCATAATTTGGTTTTTCTATCTATATTATATTCAGTTCAGTTTTCCCATATAACTTTTGTGAAGATTGGCTAGTACCACAAAATAACTATGGCTTCACAATACTAGTGTTAGATTATGTCAAGAAGAAAGTGTTTTAGTTACAACATACGCCACCCACTGAGGACCTTGTAGTGGGATAAACAAAAATTAAAATGCAACAATCCAAATAAATTATAATGTAACAATACAAATATCTGAATCATAAGTCACAGTTTTTCAGGGTTCTTTCAGTCACACCACTTTATAATTAATTCTGGTGAGTCATCAGATGTAGGAATGTACCTGAAAACCTTACTTAGTATACTGTGTACACTGTTTAATGGCCATGCATCTTTTGAAGTTTGATATTTTCTGAAAAAGCATTGTTTGCCTCAGCCCTCTTCTTTTTACGTATACTCCATTTATCATTGATATTTTAGATGTTTCTTATCAACAAAATTGGCTGCCCTGGTTAGTGCTGAGTCATCGCAAGACTTGCTTTTGCATTTAGGAAGCCACACCCTCCCACAAAACAGAACAGTGCAAAATAAGCAGCAGAGAGACAGACAGTTGGAAAAGACATGTTTTCTTTAGGTATTAATATCTTAATTAAATGGAATCAGATTTTGTATGGAAATGAGTTTATATTACATTTCCATTATACTAAGTCAGTGTGAAAGTTTACCATCAAAATAGCGTTACTTCTTTTATGACTAACTCTGATTTGCTTATACATATCAGAATGATATTCATTAAATATTTTAATTTCATTTATTTTTCTATGTTTTGATTAGTTTCACATCAAGTCTGAATACTATATTTTGGAAGAATCCAAAACCACATATGAAGATACTGATTTTAAAAGTCAGGATTTCATGTACCAAGAATGACCTACTTGAAGGAGATTTTGCTACACTCTTAGAGTCCCAAAAATTCCCCTTTAAAAAAAATGCTGTCCTACAGAAGGTGTATAAACTATACCTTAGCCATAATTCAATTTAATGAAATACTACCCCATTAAAAGCCATCCTCCTGCCTCATACCGATTCAGAAATTAAATTCTGAACTTTTAGTGTAGGCATTAGGAATCACTTAGCCACTTAATAAGGACTGAGATTCTTGGGTGGCAGAAAAATCCTGGTGTGCTAGATTCTTAGTCACTTTAAACTGCATAGAAGTAATGAGCATAGGCTTCAGTATATTTAATAAGGTGCTGAGGCAGCAGATTCAAATGCAAAAGAGGGAGGAACCAGTTATTCCAAGGCAGGATGATGCACCCCCACACAGAGTGTGGAAAAATTAAAGTGAAACAAAGATTTGGACAGTGTCATTAGGAAGCCTGAGGAGAACATGCTACAAGGCCAGATCCTGTCCTATGGAAAATAAAAAAGATCAGCAGAACTAAAGCAAAAGCAGTCATCTCCAGTGTGTGGGCCTTAGCAAAGAGTAAACCAAATACCTCTCCTTGTGTTAGGAGCACTGTTATATTCCCAGCTCAGAGATGATTGTGTGCTGGGAAATGCTTATATTCATTATTTCCCAACTAATGCATTTGGACATATGTATTCCAGTTTTTCAAAGACACTACCCAAAGCTTCTTTACATTTGCATTGGTTATATTTAATATTTCTTAAGCTAAGATCACTGATTATCCACACGTTATTAGAAATCTTTGGTTACAGTGAGGCTTAACCTGGGCTAAAGTCTCCTAAATGGGACTACACTTAGATCCGCCCTATTTCACCTTTGGACTAACGTTGACTAAATGGCTCCTAGAGTTACCCACAGAGGGAGCTTACTATGATGAGAGCTACTGTGGGGAAACATAGTATTCAACAGAGAAATGGAAGAATACAAGTAGCAATGTTCCTTGTCTTCAATAACATTTGAGGGAAAGGAATCTAGAAATCCTAAAGCTTAGTCAGGGTGCCTAAGGTAAGACACAAAAAGAAAGAGACATCCAGAAAGGAAGGTTGAAAGGAAATGAAGGGCAGTAACAAAGCACCAATGTAAAATGACCCATAGCCAACAATAAATGCAATAACAATAAAGGAAACTAACCCTCACAAAGGGTTTGAGGAGCTTCCTGCTGTGTGTCCTTAAACAGTGCGTGCCTCTTAAGTCTCTACAACACTTTTTTAAAGGGCATTGAATTGGACATTGGTTTAATTTTTACCTACGCTCCCTATAATCTCAGGAGGTAACCATTATTTAATCAGAATTACCCTTGCTCTGTTTATCTGTGAGGCCTCAGACACAACGGTGGTTCAGCCCTCTCCCTAAGCAGTAGCAAGCTGAGTAATGGCACACATATGTCTAGGATAGCCAGCATTCAGGAAAATTGCTGTGAACCTCCTGTTTTTAATTTTAATATAGAAAAAGTCTTTCAGGTTTGTGACACGAAGACAGATTTAGCTTCCCACTTGTCAGCAAATTTGTAAAAACCTCAAAACAAATGAATATTTGGAATTCACTCTAAGAGATACAAATCCTGAATTTCTAACTATCTTCTCAAATATTACTGAGGCCAGCAAGATGCAAGTGTTCTACAAAATAATGAACTGTTCTAAGTGACAGTGTTGATGCTGGAAGTGGAATGTTATGTTTTCGCTCAGCTGTATTCATTCAGAAAGTTTTTCTTGAACATCTGCCACATGAGGTGCAGAGAATACTACCAGGTGCTAGTTTTTCCAGTATTTGACTTCTGATTACTATTTCCTTTTCTCATCTTTAGTTTTTCAAGATTTTGCTTTACCAAAATAGTAAAGCCTTTATCATCAGCTTATATTGAATAATGTTGTAATTGGTTTCAATCAAAGTTTCTCCTCAGGTACTTGGGGGCCCCTAGCCTTCTAAGGAACTCCCAGGCACCTACTTAACAAGGCCAGCTACACACTCAGTATGTGATAAGCCCCATGATGGATGCAGGTTAGAATTCAAAGACCTGGTTGGAGTCCTAGATGTGGAGACAGGATGATCAGGTCACACTTGTTAGATGACTAACACTATCAGTAGAAGCTCTTGAGAGATTTTCCTAACGCAGCAAGATTTCTGTGAGTAGAGGTATCCTGGGAGGTATCCTGGGAGGCAGCCTATTGACTTGACCAAGTAAGCTGATCAGGTGGCCTCCTCTACCCACTAAAGAAATGTGTAAACACTAGCAATAATTGCTTTATCTTAAACTCCTGGACATACTCAGTTCTTCCATTCCACTGTTCTATTGCCAATACCTTTTGTTGTTTTCTTCACACTCCTCTTGGCAGCAAATGTCTGAAAGTATTTCAATTGTGTAATGTTAAGGAGTTTTTTCATAGCTTCAGAAAAGAGGGCAGCAAATATGAAGCCTTAAGTTCAAAATAAGTCATTCTACCTAGAAATACAGACCCCAGAGCACATTGCATGAAAATACCTGTACTCTGCAGTTCCTCAAAGCAGTATTCTTCCTGAAAAGCCAAACACCACACCTATTTTCCTATTTGCTAAGAATCAGAATAAGCACGTTGTAAATAGTATCCAAAGCAGATTCTAAAATGACATAGTAAGAAGCCAGATTCAAATTGTAACCAAAGAAGACAATAGAAATCCCACTTTACCCCACTGTCATCAGTTAGAACACCCTTGCAAAAACTGTAACCACTTAAGCAATTCATCTGATCCCAGAAGATCATACCTTCTTTTGAAAGTATAGGACAGATATCAGTGGGAAACGTCGGCGTTCTGAGCAACACAGGATAAATGTAGGAGGGCCTTAAAAAATAAATCTCAATTCATACACTGGAGCAGCAAAAAACTGAGCAGGAAAGGAAACAGAATCCAAAGTCATTTTTCATATAGCTGTTGTCAAATAGTATAACCTTGGTGTCTTCTTTGAGTTGCCTGGACAGTATTTATGAAACAAAAAACTAAATGCCCCCCATTTGGGGACGGGGGGAGGGGTTCAGACCTCTAACCTGGATTCAGAGCCTTAGAGGCCGAGAGGGAATCTGGAATCTGGTATTACTGAGATCCTAGGTAAAAGAACCAGCCTGGCAGTCTTTCCCACCTCATTGGTCCGTGCTTTTATTTTTAAACCCAAAAGAAAGAAAGAAACACACCCTCTTATGTAGGAATTTCCCTTTTACAAATAATTTGACCTGGTAGAAATAAACTTGCCTGCCTGCTCTTAAATGCCAGACAGTTGGAAGCAAATGCCGAGGGAAAGGTGCCCAGAGCCATGCTTGATAGGACTTTGAATATTTTCTCCTTAATTAAAGTACGTTGCTTGTATTTAGACTATAAGATGCTATGGAGGTCTATCCCATGCCATGCCAATGTGAATTGCTTTGCTTCAGTAACAATCAGAAGACCAGTCCAACAGAAAATAACTTGTCATAATTCCACCTTAGATTCTAGACCTCTCATACCTGCAGTGTACAGAATATGTACATGTTCCAATGGAATTCACTATTTTTGGCTTTAGTGTCAAAGAGATTGGTTCTACAAGGTTCATCTGATTTCCCATAACAAGTAAATTTTATAATCCTATGATTCTAAATTCAATCCCCAATATAGATTCTAAGCATCAAATCAAAATCACAGACAAAGGGGAACTGGTCGAGAGGGGTCTTAGTTATTTCAAATCCATGACCAAAGTGTCCAAAGACATGAAACTCTTATACCTGCTGAGCATTTCACTTTACTATACAAAATGTCAGCTACCCAGTTGCATCCTGTGACATGATCAGACTGTCAATGTGGACCAGTGGCCAGGAGCATATTTATGGGCCATTTCTGTTCATCATTCTTTACAGAGCATTGAGGTTTCCCACTGAAACAGCTTCTTTAGTCAGACGTCTATAGATTTTACATAAATTTACATTTAAATGCATTAAGTTAGATGGCCCAATTGAGCATCTGAATGAATATAGTGGGGGTTGGTGGTGGTGCAAATTCTGCTGGCTTTATGTTATGGTTTTCTTCGTGTTTTTTCTTGGTTTTGTCTGGCTTCTTCTGGCAAGTGCCCTAAAAGACTGGAACACTGTATAAAGTCATAGACATAGAACCATATGGGAAAGCCCAGATGAAAAAATGGAAGAATAAAATCAAGTTGTCAAAGTTCCAGCAACAGCCCTGACTTCTTCAGGAATCCAAGCAAATTGAAAGCCAAGACAAAATGTACAAATGGTGCCCATGCCATTCATTTGACTGTGGGTGGCCCTCTAGTCTAGGGCTCTCTTAGTGAATGGTTGTGGAAATATGATTTTTCTAAGTTCCTTCCTTTTCCTTTTGATAGATGAGTTTGAGATGATGGAGTAGGAGTGGGGCCCTCAGGCACTTCTGGTAAAGACATTCCACCTGCAAGCAGCATTTTGAGTAAAGCACTGCTGTGGTTTGCCGATTTATGGTCCATTTAATGTTAGGCTAAAGCACCTTTAATCATTTTTGTTGTTTTAAGATAATGTATTTGTGAAGTGGATAAACACTGGAAATAGGGTGCTTCTTCTGGAAAGTTCAGTGTAAAACACAAACAAGGCTTTGGCGGGTTTATCTGGCTTTATAAACAAGTCTGAAAAATGGATGAAAGCTAAATATATAAAGCAGTTGGTTGTCTATCTTTTATCATTTTTACTCAGATCTGTATTTAACACTTATTTATTTGTTAGTTTTTACATTCAAAAGAAATACACTTTGAACTTTGGCTAACATTGTAGGATATTTTTTAATTGTTTCTACATTTTTAAAGCATGATTCATCATTTTTGTAAACTTAGATCATTTTTTAATTGTCTTTTCTTTTCCAATAGACCAGTTACCACTCATGTGTCTGCAGAACCTCTTTATTGTATTCCTATAATAAATGTAAAATATTTGTAGCAAACTGTGCCTTGTCTTATTTAATCTTTCCATCAT